GCTTATCAGAATACTTGGACAGGAGTAAACTCGTGTGCGCTCTAATCGCGAGCAGGGACTACGCAGATCCTGCGAACTCGCTGGGGTCCAGCTTGCAGGCCGCTTCCGGAAAGCCGTGTCTAGAGGCTGCGGAGTTACTGAGACTGTGTGGCGAGGAATCAGTGGCCTTGAGGGCACCGAGACATTGTCATCCAGAATCCCGAAACCTCTCACCTTAGGTTATTAAAATAAGTTATCTTATTGCCACCCCTCTGATTACCCTGCCAGAAAGATTCTCTGAATTGGATATAGAAAGCTCTTCTCCCGTCCCCAATGCCCCCATGCAAGTCGGGACTTACCAGATGCCCAGGATCCCTATCAGGGCTGGAAGTTTGAGATTCAATTCAGAGCAAGGTTCATCTTCTCATTGCAATAATAATAATAACAACAACTTCAAGCCTTATTTGACAGCTTGTTGGCCTTTTTCTTTTTTTAATTTACAAGAAGAGGAAATTTGCTCCCACAAATTCCAAGACTCTAGTCTCAACCCTACCAGACAAGCCCCGTTCCTCCCCACTCACCCCTCACTCAAATTACAGATGAAGAGGGAGGTGTGCAGGATGTGTGCGGTGACAGGTGATGCGAATGGGGGGGATTCCCTGTCCCTACTGCCCTCACCCACTCTTCCTGTGTTCTGAGCTCCCCCCTAACCCCAACGCTAGACCTTCTATTCCCCCGGGGGCCAAGCCAGCTGGGCTCGCAAGGCCCGACTCGAATTCCCGGGCCCTGGCAGCATTTTCCTTGCCCCCTTGGCTACTTAAGGTGGCCGATGGGTCCGGGCTGAGCTGGGCGCAGGACAGGCAGCCGAGCGGCCTCCGGATGCCAAACCTGCTTCTCCTTTGTTGACAGCTTGCGGAGGAGGAAGTCCGCGCGGGCGGGGGAGGGGGCAGGGTGCTGGCGGTGGCGGGCGGTGCCAGCAGCGGGCGCGGCCCCAGCCCGGGCGGACGCGGCCGGCGGGGAGGGGGTTAACGCGCGCGGCCTCTATGATAATGAGCTGCATGGTGAAATAGGGAGGCCGGCGCTCAGGGCTCCTCCGCCGCCGCCGCCGCCGCCGCCGCCGCCGCCACCGCGGGAGCCAGAGCTGCCGGGAGGAGCGGCATCCGCGCCAGACTGGAGCGGGAGGGCGGCGGAGGGCAGTTGCTGGGAATTTTTCAGCCGAGAGGGCGAGCGATCCGGAGAGAGACCCCGAGAGCTTGGGAGCGGTAGGGCGTGCGAGCGCCGCAGCCAGCGGAGCAAACCTCGAAATAGATCTGGAAAGCCAGGCTCCCGGAGGAAATGGGACTGTGAACGAACCGGAGAGCAAGAAGGGAAGGAAGCGCCGGGATTGCTGATGTCAGAGGAGCCCGGAAAGTCGCGCTGGAAAAATCTGAAGACAGCCGGGGCTCTGCTTCTTCCTCAGGAGAGACACCGCCGGCCGCCCCCACACGCCCCCTCGGCGCCTCCGGGTGCCCCCTGAGAGCCGGCGACAGCGCCCAGCCGGGCTGCTGCGGGGCGACGGAGGACTGAGGGGCGCGCGGAGCGGAGACCGAGGAGCGACTTCAGGAATACAGATAAGTGTCTGGTGGCTTGACGTGGATTTTAATGAATTTGGACTCCATGTGGATTTGGTCGTCTCCCTGATTCCGAGCTGCGGGCAGGGAGAGGGGCCTCGCGCCGCCCTCAGCAGCCGGCGGCGGCCGAGGTAGACCGAGCGGGGACGGAAGGACAGACCGACGTCGCCGAGCTGGGTAAGCGGCGGCTGGGCCGGGCGCTCGGAGTCTTGGTCTGACCACTCTGCCTTGTGTTTTGCAGAATCATGTGAGGGCCAACCGGGGAAGGTGGAGCAGATGAGCACACACAGGAGCCGTCTCCTCACCGCCGCCCCTCTCAGCATGGAACAGAGGCGGCCCTGGCCCCGGGCCCTGGAGGTGGACAGCCGCTCTGTGGTCCTGCTCTCAGTGGTCTGGGTGCTGCTGGCCCCCCCAGCAGCCGGCATGCCTCAGTTCAGCACCTTCCACTCTGAGAATCGTGACTGGACCTTCAACCACTTGACCGTCCACCAAGGGACGGGGGCCGTCTATGTGGGGGCCATCAACCGGGTCTATAAGCTGACAGGCAACCTGACCATCCAGGTGGCTCATAAGACAGGGCCAGAAGAGGACAACAAGTCTTGTTACCCGCCCCTCATCGTGCAGCCCTGCAGCGAAGTGCTCACCCTCACCAACAATGTCAACAAGCTGCTCATCATTGACTACTCTGAGAACCGCCTGCTGGCCTGTGGGAGCCTCTACCAGGGGGTCTGCAAGCTGCTGCGGCTGGATGACCTCTTCATCCTGGTGGAGCCATCCCACAAGAAGGAGCACTACCTGTCCAGTGTCAACAAGACGGGCACCATGTACGGGGTGATTGTGCGCTCTGAGGGTGAGGATGGCAAGCTCTTCATCGGCACGGCTGTGGATGGGAAGCAGGATTACTTCCCGACCCTGTCCAGCCGGAAGCTGCCCCGAGACCCTGAGTCCTCAGCCATGCTCGACTATGAGCTACACAGCGATTTTGTCTCCTCTCTCATCAAGATCCCTTCAGACACCCTGGCCCTGGTCTCCCACTTTGACATCTTCTACATCTACGGCTTTGCTAGTGGGGGCTTTGTCTACTTTCTCACTGTCCAGCCCGAGACCCCTGAGGGTGTGGCCATCAACTCCGCTGGAGACCTCTTCTACACCTCACGCATCGTGCGGCTCTGCAAGGATGACCCCAAGTTCCACTCATACGTGTCCCTGCCCTTCGGCTGCACCCGGGCCGGGGTGGAATACCGCCTCCTGCAGGCTGCTTACCTGGCCAAGCCTGGGGACTCACTGGCCCAGGCCTTCAATATCACCAGCCAGGACGATGTACTCTTTGCCATCTTCTCCAAAGGGCAGAAGCAGTATCACCACCCGCCCGATGACTCTGCCCTGTGTGCCTTCCCTATCCGGGCCATCAACTTGCAGATCAAGGAGCGCCTGCAGTCCTGCTACCAGGGCGAGGGCAACCTGGAGCTCAACTGGCTGCTGGGGAAGGACGTCCAGTGCACCAAGGCGGTAAGGAGGCACACACCTCGCTCTGCTCCTGCTACTCACCCCAATTCCTTCCGCTTCCCTCCAGCCTGTCCCCATCGATGATAACTTCTGTGGACTGGACATCAACCAGCCCCTGGGAGGCTCAACTCCAGTGGAGGGCCTGACCCTGTACACCACCAGCAGGGACCGCATGACCTCTGTGGCCTCCTACGTTTACAACGGCTACAGCGTGGTTTTTGTGGGGACTAAGAGTGGCAAGCTGAAAAAGGTAAGAGTCTATGAGTTCAGATGCTCCAATGCAGATGCTGAGGACACCCTTGTTTCTCATACAGATTCGGGCCGACGGTCCCCCCCATGGTGGGGTCCAGTACGAGATGGTCTCTGTGCTCAAGGACGGAAGCCCCATCCTCCGGGACATGGCCTTCTCCATTGATCAGCGCTACCTGTACGTCATGTCTGAGAGACAGGTAAGTGCTAACATCCATCTCTGCTTTCCAAACCTCACTGTACCCTCTTTGCTCTCTCTGCCAGGTCACCAGGGTCCCCGTGGAGTCATGTGAGCAGTATACGACTTGTGGGGAGTGCCTGAGCTCTGGGGACCCTCACTGTGGCTGGTGTGCCCTGCACAACATGTAAGTTTGGGGTATACTGGAAAAGGGTTTGGCCTGACCTCTTGTGAATCTGTGTTTATGGCAGGTGCTCCCGCAGGGACAAATGCCAACAGGCCTGGGAACCTAATCGATTTGCTGCCAGCATCAGCCAGTGTGTGAGCCTTGCAGTGCATCCCAGCAGCATCTCAGTATCTGAGCACAGCCGGTTGGTAAGTAACTCATCCAGGGGCATGGGGAGAGGTCTTTGGCATCATCTCTTTGCTCCTCCCACAGCTTAGCCTGGTAGTGAGTGATGCTCCTGATCTATCTGCGGGTATCGCCTGTGCCTTTGGGAACCTGACAGAGGTGGAGGGGCAGGTGTCCGGGAGCCAGGTCATCTGCATCTCACCTGGGCCCAAGGATGTCCCTGTCATCCCGCTGGATCAAGGTAAGAAATATCTGCCATGAGAGCCACAAATGCCAACCCCATCCTTTTTTGTTTGTTTTTCCAGACTGGTTTGGGCTGGAGCTACAGCTGAGGTCCAAGGAGACAGGGAAGATATTTGTCAGCACCGAGTTCAAGTTTTACAACTGCAGTGCCCACCAACTGTAAGTGCTTATTAGAAAGGGTCTTGCTCTGGCTCTTTGCCTCTCACCATCTCTGTCCTTGCAGGTGCCTGTCCTGTGTCAACAGCGCCTTCCGCTGCCATTGGTGCAAGTACCGCAACCTCTGCACTCATGACCCCACCACCTGCTCCTTCCAGGAGGGCCGGATCAATATTTCAGAGGTAAGAAGGGCTTACCCTAACATGGCAGTGTTGACAGATGGAGCCTCTTCGTTTGTTCCCCCAGGACTGTCCCCAGCTGGTGCCCACAGAGGAGATCTTGATTCCAGTCGGGGAGGTAAAGCCAATCACCCTTAAGGCGCGAAATCTGCCCCAGCCGCAGTCCGGCCAGCGAGGCTATGAGTGTGTCCTCAACATACAAGGAGCCATCCACCGGGTCCCCGCTCTGCGCTTCAACAGCTCCAGCGTTCAGTGTCAGAACAGCTCGGTAAGAAAACGCAGGCTGGGCCCTGCCTGGAGTGAGCCCCATGCCTCTGCCCGTCTCCCTATAGTACCAGTATGATGGCATGGACATCAGCAATCTGGCCGTGGATTTCGCTGTGGTGTGGAACGGCAATTTCATCATTGACAACCCTCAGGACCTGAAAGGTAAGCGGCTACTTCCGGGTAGAAGTTTGATCGTTTCATCTGTGACCACCTGCTCTCTTTGCAGTCCATCTCTACAAGTGTGCAGCCCAGCGGGAGAGCTGCGGCCTCTGCCTCAAGGCCGACCGGAAGTTTGAGTGTGGCTGGTGCAGCGGCGAGCGCAGGTGCACCCTCCACCAGCACTGTACCAGCCCTTCCAGCCCCTGGCTCGACTGGTCCAGCCACAATGTCAAGTGCTCCAACCCTCAAATCACCGAGGTAAGTCCTGCAAGTCTCTAGAGCAGGAAGGGACCAAATTGCTAATCCCATTTCCCTCCTGCAGATTTTGACGGTGTCTGGACCGCCGGAAGGAGGGACGCGAGTGACCATCCATGGCGTGAACCTGGGTCTGGACTTCTCCGAGATCGCCCACCATGTGCAGGTGGCTGGGGTGCCCTGCACGCCCCTCCCAGGGGAATACATCATCGCTGAGCAGTGAGTCCGCCCTGGCCAGCCCTTTTCCCATGGTCCCTCACCAGAAGGTTTGCTTTCTCCCCAGGATTGTCTGTGAGATGGGCCATGCCCTCGTGGGAACCACCTCCGGGCCAGTACGCCTGTGTATTGGCGAGTGTAAGCCAGAGTTCATGACGAAGTCCCATCAGCAGTACACCTTCGTGGTGAGTACTGGGTCCAGGGCCAGGTGCAGGTGAGCTGTAGTCATTTCTCTGCTTCTTTCCAAAGAACCCTTCTGTGCTGTCACTCAACCCAATCCGAGGTCCCGAGTCAGGAGGCACTATGGTGACCATTACCGGCCATTACCTTGGGGCTGGGAGCAGCGTGGCAGTCTACCTGGGCAACCAGACCTGCGAGTTCTACGGGTGAGATAAACTTGAAGGGCCACCAGAAGACTTCTTCTCAACCCTCCTGCTGTCTCCCTGTCAGGAGGTCAATGAGTGAGATCGTGTGTGTCTCACCCCCATCATCCAATGGCCTTGGCCCGGTCCCTGTTTCTGTGAGTGTCGACCGAGCCCATGTGGATAGCAACCTGCAGTTTGAGTACATAGATGACCCTCGGGTCCAGCGCATCGAGCCAGAGTGGAGCATTGCCAGGTGAGGTGGAAGGTGGGAGGGATGCACCTGGATTTTACCTAACCGAGCCTCTGCCTGTTTTCAGTGGCCACACACCCCTGACCATCACAGGCTTCAACCTGGATGTCATTCAGGAGCCAAGGATCCGAGTCAAATTCAATGGCAAAGAATCTGTCAATGTGAGTAACTGTTGGTCTGCCCCAGCCTTTGGCGTGTGTGAATGCTGCGCTCTGGATCTCTTAGGTGTGTAAAGTTGTGAACACAACCACCCTCACCTGCCTGGCACCCTCTCTGACCACGGACTACCGCCCTGGCCTGGACACTGTGGAACGCCCAGATGAGTTTGGATTTGTCTTTAACAATGTCCAATCCTTGCTAATTTACAACGACACCAAGTTTATCTACTACCCCAACCCGACCTTTGAACTGCTTAGCCCTACTGGAGTCTTGGATCAAAAGCCAGGATCGCCCATCATTCTGAAGGTAGGAGTGCCCGCCAGAGGGCAGTGCCACCAATTATGCCTATAAAGACTGCTATTCTCTACAGGGCAAAAACCTCTGCCCTCCTGCCTCTGGAGGGGCCAAACTCAACTACACTGTGCTCATCGGAGAGACCCCTTGTGCTGTCACCGTATCTGAGACCCAGCTTCTCTGCGAGCCTCCCAACCTCACCGGGCAGCACAAGGTCATGGTGAGTGAGCCCTGCGTCTGTAATGCCTCCTTTCCATGTGCGTCTGTATGTGTACAATGCACAGGTTCACGTGGGCGGGATGGTGTTCTCGCCTGGCTCGGTGAGTGTCATCTCAGACAGCTTGCTGACCCTGCCAGCCATCGTCAGCATCGCGGCCGGCGGCAGCCTCCTCCTCATCATCGTCATCATCGTCCTCATTGCCTACAAGCGCAAGTCTCGAGAAAATGACCTCACTCTCAAGCGGCTGCAAATGCAGATGGACAATCTGGAGTCCCGTGTGGCCTTGGAGTGCAAGGAAGGTTAGTGGAAGCACACCCTCATTTGCTGGGTCCCACGAGCCTCTCCGTCTGCTTATTCTCATAGCTTTTGCTGAGCTCCAGACGGATATCAATGAGTTGACCAGTGACCTGGACCGCTCAGGAATCCCTTACCTGGACTATCGTACCTACGCTATGCGAGTCCTGTTCCCGGGCATCGAGGACCACCCCGTCCTGCGGGAGCTGGAGGTAATGCCTGCCTCCTGGGCCCAGCCACCCAGGAGGGCGTCGCCTCCACCACACCCCACCCCAGGTACAAGGAAACGGGCAGCAGCACGTGGAGAAGGCCCTGAAGCTCTTTGCCCAGCTCATCAACAACAAGGTGTTCCTGCTGACCTTCATCCGCACCCTGGAGCTGCAGCGCAGTTTCTCCATGCGCGACCGGGGCAACGTGGCTTCGCTCATCATGACCGGCCTGCAGGGCCGCCTGGAATATGCCACTGATGTCCTCAAGCAGCTGCTCTCTGACCTCATCGATAAGAACCTGGAGAACAAGAACCACCCCAAGCTGCTACTCCGGAGGTCTGGCCCGCAGCAGTGGGTGGAGAGGGTGGGGACTGCCCCTTACCCTTTGTCCCTTCCCCAGGACAGAGTCTGTGGCTGAAAAGATGCTGACCAATTGGTTCGCCTTCCTCCTGCACAAGTTCCTAAAGGTGAGAAAGGGAGTGAGACGGGGCCTAGCGTCGCCCACACCTCCTGCCCTGTCTGTGCCCACAGGAGTGCGCAGGGGAGCCACTCTTCATGCTATACTGTGCCATCAAGCAGCAGATGGAGAAGGGCCCCATTGATGCCATCACGGGCGAGGCCCGCTACTCCCTGAGCGAGGACAAGCTCATCCGGCAGCAGATCGAGTACAAGACCCTGGTGAGGAAGCCGGAAGCTCCGGGCCCGCCTGTTGTCCTGCTCACCCTCTGTCCCCTACTTGTAGATCCTGAACTGCGTCAACCCTGACAACGAGAACAGTCCAGAGATCCCAGTGAAGGTGTTAAACTGTGACACCATCACACAGGTCAAGGAGAAGATTCTTGATGCCGTGTATAAGAATGTGCCCTATTCCCAGCGGCCGAGGGCAGTGGACATGGACTTGGGTAGGAAACCTGGACTCAGAGTGTGAGGGCAGACGCCGCTCCCTGCACCACCCCCTCCACCCAGAGTGGCGCCAAGGCCGGATCGCCCGGGTCGTGCTGCAAGATGAGGACATCACCACCAAGATTGAGGGTGACTGGAAGCGGCTCAACACACTGATGCATTATCAGGTGAGAGGGGGTGTCTTTTCCCCTCTTCAGCTCTTTTGTACTGTACCTTTTGTACCCTTCTCAGGTGTCAGACAGGTCGGTGGTGGCTCTGGTCCCCAAACAGACCTCCTCCTACAACATCCCTGCCTCTGCCAGCATCTCCCGGACGTCCATCAGCAGATACGGTGAGAACCACGAGGGCAGACTGGGCAGCTCACTCACAGCCCTCCACCAACCCCTTCTCCTCAGACTCCTCCTTCAGGTATACGGGCAGCCCCGACAGCCTGCGGTCCCGGGCCCCGATGATCACCCCAGACCTGGAAAGTGGGGTCAAGGTGTGGCATCTGGTGAAGAACCATGACCACGGTGACCAGAAGGAGGGTGACCGGGGCAGCAAGATGGTGTCCGAGATCTACCTGACCCGGCTACTGGCCACCAAGGTAACTCCCCCTCTGCCCAGACCAGGGAGTGCACATCCTAAGCCTCTTCATACCTTCCTAACAGACTCTCCTGGTCCTGCTGTGCTCCTGCCAGGAGGCACCCAGTCCTCCAGCTTGTTCCTCGGACACTGTTTCCGGACTGGCTTGCAGCCTGTGCCCCCTCATTCACCCATGGGAAGCCCGGACCCGGGGCACTTCCTGTCTTCCTGTCAAAGACCCTGAGCCTACACCCTGTGTGGAATGTGGAATGTGGCTGCAGGTTGGAGGAGAGATTCTTCCCCAGGATTCACACTCCATCTTACTCTCCCCCACCCCTCCTCCAGGGCACCCTGCAGAAGTTTGTGGACGACTTGTTTGAGACCTTGTTCAGCACTGTGCACCGGGGCAGCGCTCTCCCCCTGGCCATCAAGTACATGTTTGATTTCCTAGATGAGCAGGCAGACAGGCACAGCATCCATGACACAGATGTGCGGCACACCTGGAAAAGCAACTGGTAAACCCTCGGGGAGCTCAGCAGGAGGTGCACATTCTCAAGTCTTCTCTGCCTTTCCCCACAGCCTCCCTCTGCGCTTCTGGGTGAACGTGATTAAGAACCCCCAGTTCGTGTTTGACATCCACAAGGGCAGCATCACGGACGCCTGCCTCTCTGTGGTGGCCCAGACCTTCATGGACTCTTGTTCAACGTCAGAGCACCGGCTGGGCAAGGACTCCCCCTCCAACAAGCTGCTCTATGCCAAGGACATCCCCAGCTACAAGAGCTGGGTGGAGAGGTCAGTAGCACCCTCAGGACAGGCCCATGCCCCTCCACCAAGGCGCCTATCCTGTCTCTGGCAGATACTACGCAGACATCGCCAAGCTCCCAGCCATCAGTGACCAGGACATGAATGCCTACCTCGCCGAGCAGTCCCGCCTGCACGCCGTGGAGTTCAACATGCTGAGTGCCCTCAATGAGATCTACTCCTATGTCAGCAAGTATAGTGAGGAGGTGAGACAGGGCCCCAGCAGGGACAGAAACCAGAAGTCTTCCTGCCTTTGTTTTTGCTCCTCAGCTCATCGGGGCCCTAGAGCAGGATGAGCAGGCACGGCGGCAGCGGCTGGCTTATAAGGTGGAGCAGCTCATTAATGCCATGTCCATTGAGAGCTGAGAGGAGGAGCCTCGCATTCCTGGGAAGAGGGACCTGTCCAAGCTGTCACACTGGGAGTCTCAGATGGAAGGACAAGTGATGGGGATCAGGCCCCAGAGCTTGCTGTCCCCTGAGACCCCATCCTGGGGAGAGGGGAGGACTCCTCTCCCTACGCCAGCCAAGTTTCGTCATAGCCAGTTCCAGCTGGGAGAGACAGTGGGCGTCGTCCATCCTCAGTGAGAACACCAGAGAACCCGGGGCCGGGAGAAGGTGGTTCTTCAAGCCGAGAGGCACGAGCTGGGGACAGTTCTGCCTCTGTGACTGCTGCTTTGCATGAAAACTCATTTGATGTATATTGGGGAAATAATGAGAACTTTATTTAATTTTTTTAAGAAAAAGGGAAAAAAACAGAAATAAAACAAAAAGCCGCCCTGTTAATCCCGTCCAACTTTTGTTTAATTCTGATTTCTGTCTCCCTTCCATCTTTTCTCCCATTCCTCCTTCTTTATATAATGCCTATTTCCAAATGCCAGAGAAAGCAGAGATGCTGAGAGACATTGGAGAGAAAATGACTGTCTCCTTTTCCTTGAAATTAAAAAAAAAAAAAAAAAGAGAAAGAGGAGAAGAAGAATGATGAGCACAAGTATGCACCAAACACTTCGCAAAAACAGAGGCCAGTAAAACCTGGAATTATCCCGGCAGCCAGAGGAGTATGGAACTTCCAGAACTTTGCACAAATTGCAAAGCCATCAAGAGCTCACCCTGGCTGACTGGAAACTGAGCTTTATCTACCACACACCTGTATATTCTCATCTTTTGAGAGGAGATGTGTACCTAGATAGTACCAATGCTTTTTGCTACTGTTTTTTGTTTTGTTTTATTTAATCCTAAACCTCAACAAATGAGGAGCTGGTCTTTGATATGTTTCCTTTCAATTTCCCTAAAGTTACTATGAGAAGTGGGGTGAGGTGGGCCTCTCCCAGACCAGACACCTGGCAGCCCTGCCTCATATCAATCCCTGTCATAAACCAGGCACCCTGGGGAAACGGCCTGGAGGTGTGTGGGCCAGGCCTCCACGAGGTTCCATTTGAAAGTTGATTTGGAGACATAGGTGTTTGACTTTGGAGTTCACTCCAATCATCCAGTGGTCCCTGGCAATTAAAAAGAAAACAAAAATCAAACACTGTTTACAGCAAGCAATACTTGAAGAGCATAGGTTACAGAAGCTGCAGTATTTATTATTATGCTTTCTTTCTTTCATTCTCTCGTGCCTGGAGAGGGGAGACCACCCTTCGCTCATATACGGAAGCTCCTGACCATCTGGGCCTACAGCACTTCCTCAGTAGAAATGACTGTGGCATGCCCACGTTACTACCTTCTGCCTCTCTTTCTGCCTCTCACGGACTTGTGAGTGTGAAGGACAAGTGGATGACTTCTCACTGGACTTTCCTTCTCTGTCTCTTCTGATGATGCCTAAAACTATGGATAACCAATTCTCCTGAGTGTAGATTCCAAACAAAGAGACCAAAGCTCCATGCCCAGGTCCAAAGGCCCCATAGAAGCCAGTGGGAGTCATCGAGAGGAAAGGCGCTCTGTGAGTGTCAGGACCTTGGTGGCCAGGATAGCCATCAGAGTGTCCAGGCCTCCCACATTACCTTGGATCCGAGCAGCCAGCTCCAACTGTTCTGCAAGCAGCACTGGAGTCAGGGGGTAGGAGGACAAGTGGAAGCAAAGGTGTGGGACTGGGGAAGACAAAGAGGAACAAGCTGCCCTTCCTCACTTTTCAAAGGGTCAGGAATCCTAGGCTATGATGCTGGGAAGCTAGACCAGCTCCTCCAAGAGAGACTAGACCAGGGTCATTTTCTCTGTTATTAACTCTGGGCTCCAGCTTCTCCGTGCCCTGCTTTACCTCCAAGTGGTTCCAATTTCCAAAGGCCCTGCTGACCACATGTGATTCCCAGGAGAGGGCTGGGGGAGGGGAGCGCAGAGGTCTGGCTTCCATCCTTGGCGTGTAGCTTTGGATCGCTGTCTAACCACACAGCAGACGTTGCCCGGTCTCCCCAGCTCTAGTTTCTTGCCTGAATGCGGCTGACAAATGGGAAGAGAAAAGCATTCAGCAAAATACTCAGGAAACTTGCTGTTTTCATTATAATTCACAACCAGCCATGCCAAGGCCACTTTCTTTTGAAAATCCACTTCTTTAAAGTTTCTCAGGCCCTATTAGTAGCCTGAAGGAAATACTAATGACTGGCCTTCCGCACTAAGCCAAAGTGTTTGCTCTTCATAGCACTCAAAGCTTATCAGCGCAGAGCCCATAATTTATGGAGATAAAAGGAAAGGAGATATAGGTAAGAAGAGTGTGACCAGGAGACCTTATGCTACCTGTAAAAAAGTTCAGCCCACCCCATCTAACTTCTGAGCTCTGTTTGGGTGAAGATTTTCTGGCCGCATGGCTGCTCAGACTGGCATCCAGGCTTTGCTCCACCAAGAAGTTAAAGGCAGTCGGACATCTCAGTAGCATCTCTACCAGCCCTTAACTCAATGCATCTACCTGGCATCTCCCAGCAGTTACTTTTGGAGACGATTCACTGCCCCTGGGGCGTTTCCTTGAAGGTTTGTGGAGAGCGTGGAGAATGATGGGGCAATGGCCAATTGGAGGGTGGAGAGTGAAGAGCCGGAGCTGGCTGTGAGTGGTTTGGCCACATTTCTCAGGATTCCATGAGAGACTTGGGGAACTTGGGCTGACAAAGGAAGTAGCCTGGGGCATCCTTAAGGAAGGAATTAAGAAAAGGGAAAAAGCTGGACTCAAGCCACGCCATGAGGGTGAAAGGTTATAAGGCCCTGCCCCCTTTCCAGCTGCCCACCTGTTCCTCCTCCACACCTCTTCGCTTTGGGCCACCAAGAACCAATGAAGTCCACACCCTTTGGATGAGAAAAAGAGGGAGTTGGTTGGCCTCTCTTCTCCCTGTTATCCAATTTGAGGATATTTTGACCTTGGGTAAGGATGAAGTGTTAAAGCCACAGCTCCTCTCCACAAGAAGCCATTCATCTTGGGGGAGGCAGAGAGGGAAGTCTCTCTCCAAAGTCTATCCAGCTTCGCTTCGTTTCATTGATCTGCACAAGAGACAATGCTCTGGAAAAGGAAGAGGACCCCAGAAGGGTGCTTGGCAAGACAGAGGATGCTAATGGGCAATGGAGAGCACTCCCTCCAGCTGGCCCCTGCTGCTGCCTCCCGTCCTCTGCATGGGGTCAGGTGCTTCTGTGCTTGCTGTCCTACCTCTCTCCACAGCAGGGCTCTCAAAACCATTTTGATCCCCCATTGGCAGAGGGTTCCCCTCTTTACAGAGTTCAGTCATTAAAAGCATGGATCAGCTGTTAATCTCATTGGAGGAGGGAACTGTTTCCTGCATTCATTCATCTGGGAACCTTCTTGAGTAGCCACTGTCTGCCAGCCACTGCTCTAGAGATGGGAAAACAGCACGGAACAAAACCAAGGTCTTTCTTCCAGCGAATTTATATCCTTCAGGAAGCTGGTTCCTGCCACCAACTTAGCAGGCAACAGTTCTCCTCCCCTAGTGGCACAGGGTACCAGTTTTGTAGGAAAAGTGGTCCAGCAAAGGAAGAAAGCAGACCAACCCAGCTGCCTTACCTTATTCTGGGGCCATTCCCCCAGCGATGAGAGCTGCTCTTGTTTCTACTGCCACCATCTCTTCTGGCTGCACTTCACCTGCTGCTTGAGCTTCTGACCTTCCTTCAGTTCCACCAAATGAGGACAGGAAATAGCAGTCAAGACCCCTGGCCCTGCTGAGCGTGAAACAGAAGCAATGGATGAGTGCTGGACGAAGAATGGCCTGGGCAGAACAAATAGGGAGCATTTGAAAGCTTCTGGCTGATAAATCTCCAGGTGCATCCCGGTTGCCACGCCTGCCCCCATTAACCTGCTCCTGGTAAATACTGATCCAGCAGCTGCTCCAGGAGAGGCCGTCTTTTTTTCCCAGCCACGCTGTGTCTTGCATGAGACTCCTGGGGCCTGGGCACAGAGAGAAAAGAATTGAGACTCAGGAGGCTCAGTGGGTGAGAAAATGCAAAGTGGCTTCACAGACACAGGGCTGTGGGAGCAGATCGACGGGGAACTTGGGAGATGAACTTCAGGGCCTTCCGACGCCTTGTCTCAGGAACATGCTTTGAGAAAAATGGTAGCATCCTTTCCATAACTCAGTCTCTCTTCCCTAGTTTCCCTGAAGTGTGACGTTTTAGTATCTGGAGCTCAGTGATCCCCATGAATGAGGGATAAAGTTTCACTCTTGGTATTTTCTAACTAGTGCTAGGGAAAGTCCTGAGACACGATCACAGCCACTGCTTGGCATACAGGGCCTCCACCCAATAAGCAAACTGGAGATTCCTCAGCCTCTCGTGGACACCCACATCTCATTCTTCTCACAGCAGAGAAGCTCTCCCTTCAGCCTGAGCTGTCTTCTTTCTGCTGCAGTGCAGCCTGCTCCCTCCTACCCTGGCCTCAAGGAAGGTAGGAAACATCTTCTGCATTTCAAAGTCCTCACTTTGACTTATTTGGCCTTCATCTTGGCATGGAAGGTGGCAGGCAGAATGGAAATACTCCCCCCAAACAGAACAGATATTCTTGCGTGTGTAAGGGCAGAAGGGACAAGCTCTCTATCCCATGAGACTAGGGGCCGGAGCCCACCTGCCTTTCCCCACAACTTTTCCTGCTCAAACCCACTCCTCTTGACACACTGGAATCTGTATTATATATATTTTTAAGAAAATACAATGATGGTTGTCTGGTTTTGTTGTTTTTACAGGTGTTGTGGAATAAAAACTGTAAGAAAATTAAGTATTTAAAATGTTCCAATAAAGTGGGGTTTTTTGTTATTCTAATATATTATTGTGTACCTATTGTAAATATGAAACACTCCTATTTTGCAAGCTGAGGACACAATTTGTACTGTTGTTATATATAAATAAAGTTTACTGAATTAAAAAAACCTTAAATCTTTAAATAAACCCGATTGTTCAGCAGCATATATGCAGAATAA